TCTCGGCTCACTGCAACCTCTGCCTCCTGGGTTCAAGCAATTCTCCTGCCTCAGCCTCCCGAGTAGCTGGGATTACAGGCGTGCACCACCATGCCCAGCTAATTTTTGTACTTTTAGTAGAGACGGAGTTTCGCCAGGTTGGCCTGGGTGGCCTCGATATCCTGACTTCTGTTGCCCAGAGTGATCATGGCTCACTGCAGCCTCGACGACCTGGGCTCAAGTGATCCTCCCATCTCAGCCCCCAGAGTATCTGTGACTACAGTCACGTGCCACCACGGCCGGCCTCCTGTATTCTTATATGTATACAATATCTCACAATTAAAGGGTAAATAAATATAAGATCTAGTCAAGGGTATTGGGAGGACTGGCCTAGATATTTCTTTCACTAAACTAAATTTTAACTCTTAAGAAATGTTCACAATAAAATTGTTATCATAGTCCATAAAATCGGTCTTTTTAGTTGCCACAATTATAAGAAGTTGCATACAATTACAAGAGTAAAACAGAATTATAAGACAGCACGTTAGGTTTAAGATTTATGGCCGGGTGCGGCGGCTCACGCACTTTGGGAGCCCGAGGCGGGCGGATCGCACTTTGAGAGACCAGGAGAGCGGGACCCAGTCTCTACAAAATAAAAATAAAAATAAAATGTGGGGAGAGCGTGACGTTTTCCAGGTACAGAGGGGAGGTCCAGGCAGAAGCGCAGGTAGAAAGTGTGAATATGCTGAGCGTATTCCGGGAGCAGCAAGTTAAGCCGGTGTGACCGGAGGGAAATGGAGGCCTGGCTGCCGGACGGTGAGGGTGACTGCGCGAGCGTCCGCCCAAGAAGTCTCCCTGCCTTCCCGCCTTTCCCCTGTCTTGGGCCCCTTCTTGCTTTCCTTTCGCGCTCTGTGCTGACTCCGCCCCTCCGGCGGCGCCCGTGGCCCCGCCCCTGAGGGAAACAGACAAGGGGCGGGGCCGGCGCGGTCATCTCTCTGCGCCTTCCCGCAGGGCGCCGAGCACCTGGCGCCGCCTGCCTGACGTCACGGTCACTGACAGCGTGAGCCCGCGGCGGCTGCTGCCATGGTGGCTGGCGGCCGGGTAAGGGTCTGAGTGGATCTCCTGCCAGGCCAGAGCGCCTTCGGGGGCCGCGGCGGAAGGCCAGGAGTTTGCAGCCAGGGCGCCGGGTTTGTGGTCTGCAGTGTCGTGAGGCTGAGGTGGGGGTTGAAGGCCCAGAAGCCGGACTCTGTGCCTGCTCCCGGTGACTTCTGCTGGCCGCAGGTGCAGCATGTCTAGACTGGGAGCCCTGGGTGGTGCCCGTGCCGGGCTGGGACTGTTGCTGGGTACCGCCGCCGGCCTTGGATTCCTGTGCCTCCTTTACAGCCAGCGATGGAAACGGACCCAGCGTCATGGCCGCAGCCAGAGCCTGCCCAACTCCCTGGACTATACGCAGACTTCAGATCCCGGACGCCACGGTAGGAGCCCGTCTCCTGAGACCGCGGTCACTTGTCACTGGCTCCCATTCGTTTCCCCCTTCAGTGATGCTCCTGCGGGCTGTCCCAGGTGGGGCTGGAGATGCCTCAGTGCTGCCCAGCCTTCCACGGGAAGGACAGGAGAAGGTGCTGGACCGCCTGGACTTTGTGCTGACCAGCCTTGTGGCGCTGCGGCGGGAGGTGGAGGAGCTGAGAAGCAGCCTGCGAGGGCTTGCGGGGGAGATTGTTGGGGAGGTCCGGTGAGTAATGCGGCTTCTTCTCCTGCTTTATCGGTTAGAGACTTAGGATTTTCTCTGCTTTTAGCCCTTTAATGAGGAGCAGTAGTAAGAGGCACCCCATGGTGAGCAGAAAGACAAGCTGGATGGGACCTAATGGTACCCTTCGGGATGGGGCCTGCTTTCCAGATGCCACATGGAAGAGAACCAGAGAGTGGCTCGGCGGCGAAGGTTTCCGTTTGTCCGGGAGAGGAGTGACTCCACTGGCTCCAGCTCTGTCTACTTCACGGCCTCCTCGGGAGCCACGTTCACAGATGCTGAGAGTGAAGGGGGGTGAGTTGTCTCTCTTGGAGGCAGTTATGGCTTCCTCTTGTTGTCCCTTACATTTCTCTGCCAGTTACACAACAGCCAATGCGGAGTCTGACAATGAGCGGGACTCTGACAAAGAAAGTGAGGACGGGGAAGATGAAGTGAGCTGTGAGACTGTGAAGATGGGGAGAAAGGATTCTCTTGACTTGGAGGAAGAGGCAGCTTCAGGTGCCTCCAGTGCCCTGGAGGCTGGAGGTTCCTCAGGCTTGGAGGATGTGCTGCCCCTCCTGCAGCAGGCCGACGAGCTGCACAGGGGTGATGAGCAAGGCAAGCGGGAGGGCTTCCAGCTGCTGCTCAACAACAAGCTGGTGGTGAGGCTCCAGCTGCCTGTCTCCTTCTCCTTAGGGGCCTCACCCGTTTCTGTCTGGTCTGCAGTATGGAAGCCGGCAGGACTTTCTCTGGCGCCTGGCCCGAGCCTACAGTGACATGTGTGAGCTCACTGAGGAGGTGAGCGAGAAGAAGTCATATGCCCTAGATGGTAAGTGCTGACAGCTTCCTGTGGGAAGGTGAATGTCAACTCTGGATCTACCTTCGTCCTACAGGAAAAGAAGAAGCAGAGGCTGCTCTGGAGAAGGGGGATGAGAGTGCTGACTGTCACCTGTGGTAATAACACCCTGCAGTGTTCTGGGAAGAGCCCTTGTCCCTGAGCTTGCTGCTTCCCCCCTAGGTATGCGGTGCTTTGTGGTCAGCTGGCTGAGCATGAGAGCATCCAGAGGCGCATCCAGAGTGGCTTTAGCTTCAAGGTGAGGACAGGCTTTTCCTCCTTCCTTGTGCTGATGTTAGTTTATATTTACATTTTCCCCTTAGGAGCATGTGGACAAAGCCATTGCTCTCCAGCCAGAAAACCCCATGGCTCACTTTCTTCTTGGCAGGTGGTGCTATCAGGTAAGCTGCGTTTCAGTGCTTGACATAATGGTCTCTTATACACACCTTGATCTTTTTGTGGCAGGTCTCTCACCTGAGCTGGCTAGAAAAAAAAACTGCTACAGCCTTGCTTGAAAGCCCTCTCAGTGCCACTGTGGAAGATGCCCTCCAGAGCTTCCTAAAGGTATGAGAGGGGCAGGTGGCAGGCAAAAACACTCTTACTGAAATATCTTTGTCCCTTTTCCCAGGCTGAAGAACTACAGCCAGGATTTTCCAAAGCAGGAAGGGTATATATTTCCAAGGTAAACTCATTTGTCTACTTCAACATAGATCTCAGTATCAGGTTTCACTGTTGTCTCTTTTCAGTGCTACAGAGAACTAGGGAAAAACTCTGAAGCTAGATGGTGGATGAAGTTGGCCCTGGAGCTGCCAGATGTCACGAAGGAGGTAAGGCTTTTTAATACTGCCTGTTGGGCAGATTGAGCCCTAGATTTGTTCTTTGTCTCCCTAGGATTTGGCTATCCAGAAGGACCTGGAAGAACTGGAAGTCATTTTACGAGACTAACCACGTTTCACTGGCCTTCATGACTTGATGCCACTATTTAAGGTGGGGGGGCGGGGAGGCTTTTTTCCTTAGACCTTGCTGAGATCAGGAAACCACACAAATCTGTCTCCTGGGTCTGACTGCTACCCACTACCACTCCCCATTAGTTAATTTATTCTAACCTCTAACCTAATCTAGAATTGGGGCAGTACTCATGGCTTCCGTTTCTGTTGTTCTCTCCCTTGAGTAATCTCTTAAAAAAATCAAGATTCACACCTGCCCCAGGATTACACATGGGTAGAGCCTGCAAGACCTGAGACCTTCCAATTGCTGGTGAGGTGGATGAACTTCAAAGCTATAGGAACAAAGCACATAACTTGTCACTTTAATCTTTTTCACTGACTAATAGGACTCAGTACATATAGTCTTAAGATCATACCTTACCTACCAAGGTAAAAAGAGGGATCAGAGTGGCCCACAGACATTGCTTTCTTATCACCTATCATGTGAATTCTACCTGTATTCCTGGGCTGGACCACTTGATAACTTCCAGTGTCCTGGCAGCTTTTGGAATGACAGCAGTGGTATGGGGTTTATGATGCTATAAAACAATGTCTGAAAAGTTGCCTAGAATATATTTTGTTACAAACTTGAAATAAACCAAATTTGATGTTATCAGCTCTTTATTCTTACTTGACACCTCCATA